TGTCAATACAAATGGCCAGAAGGATTCCCTGGCCATTGCAATTTCAAAAATTTTGGAAATATTTGCAGAGGTATTGTTAAAAACCTAAATGATTCATTTATGTAAACCAAAGAAGCGTAGTCAATTTTTTAAAACGGCATACCTTATGAAAGTGATTTTTTTAAAAAAGGTAACAATGTCTTTTGAAAACTTACTTCTCATATTAACGTCTATAGGATTTACACTGGCAGCGTGAACTTTGACAATGACTTCATTTGGATAGTGTATGATAGGCATCATCATGTTCTGAGTGAATCGAAGCACTTCATTCTTCCCATATTTATCTATCACCCAAGCAGGCATGACAGTGCTCCTAGGAGAGGTAGTACTAATCCTTCTAACTGAAGGCTTTTGGACAACTTTGCTTCTCCAGAAGCAAACCGCAGTGCATGCATTTCTTCTAAGTACACAAGTCTTCAGAAATTCCATTGTAAACACTGGTTGAACTGCGTGCTCAAATTCAAATACACTTGGACTGGATCAAACTCTCACCCCTGAATTCAGTCAAATTCTGCCAAACCACGGGCTAGTTTCAAAATTAAGCATGCAAAACGGAGCATTCGAAAATGAAGCTAATCTAATGGAGAAACTGAAAGAAGAATACGGAACTGTTATTCCGCTCTTCGCATATGAAATGCTCGAATTAACGTTCCAGTCAGTATTCTGTCCATTCTCCTCCCTCACTTTCACCCCCTCCACTTTAAAAAAAAAAGGGGGGGCGGGGCATTAAAAAGCAGGTGCGCAAACCCCCTAGATCCCTGCCCTGTCCTGGGAGCCCTCGGCGGGACAAGCAGACACCGCTCGCGATCCAACGCCAGAGAATCGAACGCTTGCCGACTGCCGCCGCGACCCTGGCCCGGAATCTCCTTGCCTGCCCGCTCTCCTTAGCCGCCGGGATGGCTTTGCGGCGCCAACCAATCGCCTACAAAGATCATTTCCTCGGGCTGCAATTCAACCAATCCAAGTACTCGGTGTTGAAGGGCTCAGTGACAATTAAAGATGGCTGCGCCCATGTAACATCACTAGCGACCGGTGACCTCTTTTTCCCCCTTGCCTGGCTCCTGTGGTGGCAGGCTGGGCACGAGGACCATGCTGGGCCGGAGCCTCCGAGAAGTGAGTGGAATTGGCCCGCTGAGGCCCCCGGGGTTTACCTAACTTACTGCCGTTGTTTGTACAGCCTGACTTTGAAACCAAAAGTTGGCTAAGGAGAAGAATGTCATGTCCTCCACCTGTCCTCAAGCTGATCAGTGCATCACCCTTCATCCACTACACTAAGTGTAGAGGTAATAGGTTCTCTTGATTTTGAACCCAAGCCAGTAAAAGGTTTTTGAATTGTATACACTATAGGTTTCTGCGGCACTGAAACAAGGCCAAATTACACCAACAGAGCTCTGTCAAAAATGTCTCTCTCTTATCAAGAAGACCAAGTTTCTAAATGCCTACATTACTGTGTCAGAAGAGGTGGCCTTAAAACAAGCTGAAGAATCAGAAAAGAGATATAAGAATGGTAAATTGCTTTTAACTATACTTAATTGTTATTCCTTTATCACTCTTTTGGCTTTTTAATGCAGGACAGTCACTTGGGGATTTAGATGGAATTCCTATTGCAGTAAAAGACAATTTCAGCACTTCTGGCATTGAGACAACATGTGCATCAAATATGCTGAAAGGTAAAGTTTAACTGATCAGAGCATTGATAATTAAAAAAAATAATAGTAACTAAATTTTTTTCAGGTTATATACCACCTTATAATGCTACAGTAGTTCAGAAGTTGTTGGATCAGGGAGCTCTACTAATGGGAAAAACAAATTTAGATGAGTTTGCTATGGGGTAAGTAAAATTGAAATCTTCTCTTGAGTTTCTACTAAGGTATCTTGCTTCACTTCGTCATCAGATCTGGGAGCACAGATGGTGTATTTGGACCAGTTAAAAACCCCTGGAGTTATTCAAAACAATATAGAGAAAAGAGGAAGCAGAATCCCCACAGCGAGAATGAAGATTCAGACTGGCTGATAACTGGAGGAAGCTCAGGTGGGAGTGCAGCTGCTGTATCGGCGTTCACATGCTACGCGTAAGATGCTTTTCTCTATCTGTATTTTAAAATTCTTCTAAAGATAATTCCATTTAAATTCCAGGGCTTTAGGATCAGATACAGGAGGATCGACCAGAAATCCTGCTGCCCACTGTGGGCTTGTTGGTTTCAAACCAAGCTATGGCTTAGTTTCCCGTCATGGTCTCATTCCCCTGGTGAATTCGATGGATGTGCCAGGAATCTTAACCAGATGTGTGGATGATGCAGCAATTGTGTTGGGTATTTATATAATTCTATATCATTTGCAACAGTATCTGTCATTCATAAGTATTGCTCCTTACAGGTGCACTGGCCGGACCTGACCCCAGGGACTCTACCACAGTACATGAACCTATTAATAAACCATTCATGCTTCCCAGTTTGGCAGATGTGAGCAAACTATGTATAGGAATTCCAAAGGTAACTTTTTCCTTTCATTACTTTACAGAAATTCCAATTTTGTATCTTGACTTTTTGCTATAAGGAATATCTTGTACCGGAATTATCAAGTGAAGTACAGTCTCTTTGGTCCAAAGCTGCTGACCTCTTTGAGTCTGAGGGGGCCAAAGTAATTGAAGTATCCCTTCCTCACACCAGTTATTCAATTGTCTGCTACCATGTATTGTGCACATCAGAAGTGGCATCGAATATGGCAAGATTTGATGGGCTACAATATGGTAAGATGGCTGGGTTATTTTATTTTTAAGGTTCAAGTAATGTTTACCCTTTTCTTGTTTTCAGGTCACAGATGTGACATTGATGTGTCCACTGAAGCCATGTATGCTGCAACCAGACGAGAAGGGTTTAATGATGTGGTGAGAGGAAGAATTCTCTCAGGAAACTTTTTCTTATTAAAAGAGTAAGACAACTCATTTAGGAATTTTCTTCATTCCTTAAAAACATCACCTACTTTTTTCCCACAGAAACTATGAAAATTATTTTGTCAAAGCACAGAAAGTGAGACGCCTCATTGCTAATGACTTTGTAAATGCTTTTAACTCTGGAGTAGATGTCTTGCTAACTCCCACCACCTTGAGTGAGGCAGTACCATACTTGGAGTTCATCAAAGAGGACAACAGAACCCGAAGTGCCCAGGATGATATTTTTACACAAGCTGTAAATATGGCAGGTGAGGATTCCTCAGGAACATTCTGATTTTCTTAATCACCTACTGGGTTTCCTTCTTTTCCCAGGATTGCCAGCAGTGAGTATCCCTGTTGCACTCTCAAACCAAGGGTTGCCAATAGGACTGCAGTTTATTGGACGTGCGTTTTGTGACCAGCAGCTTCTTACAGTAGCCAAATGGTTTGAAAAACAAGTACAGTTTCCTGTTATTCAACTTCAAGAACTCATGGATGATTGTTCAGCAGTCCTTGAAAATGAAAAGTTAGCCTCTGTCTCTCTAAAACAGTAAACATATCTTACAAATTAAAATGACTTTTAGGCTGGGTGCAGTGGCTCACACCTGTAATCCCAGCACTTTGGGAGGCCAAGGCGAGCGGATCATGAGGTCAGAAGATCTAGAACAGCCTGGTCAACATGGTGAAACCCCGTCTCTACTAAAAATACAAAAATTAGCCAGGCTTAGTGGCGGGCATCTGTAGTCCCAGCTACTCAGGAGGCTGAGGCAGGAGAATCACTTGAACCCTGGAGGTGGAGGTTGCAGTGAGCCGAGATCATGCCACTGCACTGCACTCCAGCCTGGGTGACAAAGCAAGACTGTGTCTCAAAATAAATAAATAAAATAAAATAAAATGACGTACAGAGATTCTATATTCTAGAGAGTCAAATGGTCTTGCTCAATTCTTGTAATTAGGTTCTTGTTAATACAGTCATTCCATGGAATTACTTTTTAAAATTCCTGTGACAATTAATAATAAATAACGTGTCAGCATTTAGTAAGCATCCACTAAGTGTACAATACTTCTACAATAACACAAGATACCTGTTCCTCAAAGACAATGCATTCTGCCATAATGTTCATTAAAGAGTTTACAGTAAAAATAAGATTAGGGATAAACTTCTCAAAAATTGTACATCTGTGTAACTAAAGCACTAACAAAAACATGAATAGTCCTTCTAGAGGTAACTTGGATAGCCTAGGCAGGCAACTTATCATGTGGTGAAGGCCGCCTCAGGGGTTGTTAAAAATGCACAGAAACAATTGAGTGCGATTATTGGCTTCTGAGCGCTGAGCAGAGCAGGTGGAAGAGGAACTTTGAGCACAGGAGGAAATGCAACCAGTCAGGGCCCAGAATCATGCAAATCTCAGGGGTATGCCTCTCTGGGGAGGAGCTCCACTTGCAGGGACTCCTTTTATTTCCCTAAGAAAGAGCTGAAATGACTGAGAACTTTCCTTTCCTCCTTAGAGTTACAATTTTACTTCTGCTATTCCGGAGCCCATGCCTAGAAGCCAGAACAACTCCATGTTACACTGAGTTCATGCTCCTATTTACTGATCACAAATGAGCTCATTAATGTCATCGAAACATTTATTGTAACCTAACAGACCATCACAGATTGGAAACTTGGTAGATAGCAGAGCATGGTATTAGTGAAAAAGGTTCAAAATACACAAGTAACATACACTCTGAAAAACATGCAGATAATTTGCTGATGAAGCAGAAGAGGGGATGCGCATGGCAAGAACTTGCCTTACCCCAGATTCTCTATATCTCATGGTTTCCTTTTCCTCTTGACTGTCTTTACGAGTGTTTTTTATTTGGGACCCTCGAGCCCAGAGATATTAATGGATATCTGTATTCAATATTTGACAAAATCTAATGGAAACCATCCATTTACTCATGATAAGGCTTCATCACTGGATTTCTGTGTCTTCACTAGAACACCATTGTCATCTCATATTGATCAGGTATTTTAATCTAGCACTTACATATTGTTGATAAATGAAAGCTGAATTGTTACTTAATAAATTCACTTTGTTTAGTAAAAAAAAATTGTTTTCTAAATATGACGTTCATGAAGAGAAAATAATGAGTCAGAATCATCTGCAGAACCACTGGAATGTTTCATCGTCACCTGTTAGTTTTCATAAACAGTTTTCTGTCCTCTCTGAGATCCTCCCGCTCCCAAATACTCAACCTGATTAACTTCACATAAAAGTCTTATGTGCCAGGCTTAGTAATATTCCTATAGATTTTGACTCTGAATCCCTGAAAGAGGAAGAAATCCATGAGAGAAAATTGCATTACTTTATAGCAAGAGGAAACCGTTTTAAGTTTTTTAATTGCTCAGACACCACAACATCCTAGATGGAGGAAACCATTTTAGTTGAAGGAGCAAATATGATGTCAAAAGCAAGTAAATAAACAAACCGTTGCCCCAATCTGTTTTTATGTAATGAATTTAAAAAAAAAGAGAGAGAGAGAGAGATGGGCTCTCCCTGTGTTGCCCAGGCTAGTCTCAAACTCCTGGGCTCAAGTGATCTGCCTCCCTCAGCCTCCCAAAGTGCTGAGATTAAAGACGTGAGCCACCACACCTGGCCGAAATAATAATATTCAATATTATATATTCAATGATATTATTCAGTATTCAATATTATTTCAAATAATATTAAATCTCTTGTTCCTGTATCTCTACATGAGCTGCACTAATAATTTGAATCTGGAAATTAAAAAGTGAAACATTTACCGTTCTCATATACTGATACCCAACTACCATGAAATGATACCTAATTTGTTTTTCTTTTCTCTTCATTTTTACTCTTAATCTAGTAGGTCTCATTTTGCCAAGTCACTGTCTGGGAATTTAAGTGGCAAATACTTTCTTTGTCTCAGCTAATTAAACTCTAAAATTATTAGCAACAGAACTTCCAGAACAGAGTGTTTTTGAAAGGTGAAG